TGAGAAGGAGCCTGCACCTCCCTGTATGTTTCCAGCAGTTATTTAAGTGTTCATCATTTGCAGAAGTCACTCCAGTTTCCAGGAACCACTACCCGACGTTCCTTTGGAAAACTGCCAAGCCTTCCTGACTTGCAGTGGGTACAAAAGTGCAGCCTTTCTTTTTCACTGCCTCATATATTTTAAACCTGAAGTATGAAGTGACCCGGTCGTGACTCCCACACTGGACCTGGGACTGGCTTTAACACAGCTGTCTGAGACAACCTCCAGTTATTTTCACCCTGGGGGCTCTACTTTCTGTAATTCTTTGTTAACTTGCTAAGCACCAACTCCCTTTCATTTCTTTTGCATCATGAAAATGAACAGGAAAAACAAATGTCACCTCTAAGATTCACTGACATTACTTTAATTAAGCACGCTTTACCCTGTGGACTTTTAAAAAAGTGCTGCCTATCCCGAAATGATAGCATAAAGTCATAAAATTATGAGCAATATGGAAATTGCATCTTCTCCTTCCATTCTTCTCACCTCCTTATGAACGTGGAAGATTGAATTTGGGTTGAATCTGTGTCAAAATTTAGAGACTTGGCTGTGGTTAATCTCTCGCTGCTACTGCAAAGGCCGTAATAACAACCAGCTGAGCGAAGAATGAAGTCCAGACCTGGAAAACAAACAGATCCTCCCTTGGTGAGATCGTGCTGCTGCAGCCACAGCCTGGTGCCGCTGCCCGGGTGTCAGGAATGGGATCAGGGTCAGGGAGTGGGTTGTCTCTGAGGGACCTCCCTGCCCTGCCACCTGGGGACACCTCGCATCATGCATCTACTGCCTAAGTAAGCCTGACATGGTGACAATAAGGGAATCCAAAAGAGTAGAATACAGTTTGCTCTGTGGCTGTCTCCAAGGACCAAAGTAGCAAAAGAATAAAGTCAGTCAAAGTTTAATATTTTAAAGCCAATATATTTCTTAATAAGAATATGAGTGGAAAACAGTGACACAGCCAATACTTCCCCTAAACTGAAATCATTTCTCAACCCAGGAGAAATTTCATCTCAAAAATAACAAATGGATTAAAAATGAATATGAACCACAAGGAACCTTCACCCCCAGGTGAACATTTTAATAGGTTTCCTGACGAATGAAGTGGAAGTTGGCTCACGGTGTGCTCAGCCTCTGAAGCAACTGGATTCAGGCAGAGGCAGGTGAGACTTCCCTCGAGCACCTCCTGCCTCCTGCCCTGCCCAGAGGCTCCGACTGAGGATGTGGCACCTCGTTCCTTAGGCAGGTGTGACTTTGTTTTTATTACAATAATGTATATCTGATTGCCTGGGGTCTTTCTCTGACACCAGCTTTTCCTGGGCTCCTGTGAAGACCCTGCAGTGGAGAGAAAGCTGGTTCACCAGGAATCCGGGGAGCCCCACAGACCCTGCATTGGAGAGAAAGCTGGTTCACCAGGAATCCGGGGAGCCCCGCAGACCCTGCACTGGAGAGAAAGCTGGTTCACCAGGAATCCGGGGAGCCCCGCAGACCCTGCATTGGAGAGAAAGCTGGTTCACCAGGAATCCGGGGAGCCCCGCAGACCCTGCATTGGAGAGAAAGCTGGTTCACCAGGAATCCGGGGAGCCCCGCAGACCCTGCAGTGAGCTCAGCTCTGACCCCACGTGAGCAATTCTCCCCTCTGCACGAAGCTCGCTGTTGGCTCGGCCCATGGACAGAGGCAAGCACCCCGGGGCCAGCCCCTGTGCCAGCGAGCTCCGTGCCCGGGCGAGGCATGCCTGCCGGGGGAAGTGAGTCATCGCCCGTCGCCCAAGCCAGTGGCTGCACAAGGCAGGGGCAGGAAGAGGCAGAAGCCGCTTGGTAGCTGACAACAGAACACGTTTACGGGCCTGGGGACTGCTCCTGGGCGTTCCAGAAGCTTTCCTAGGAGGGATACTCTGCCTGGGCTGGAGGCCTCGAAGCAGCAGGGAGGGCAGAGCCAGCCACCCTGGGCACACCCGACTGGAGGGGCTGCCTCCACCAGCCCCAGGCACTTTCCTCTCACCCAATGGCAAGAATTTCCATTCCAATATCAGTATTCAATACTCAGTGCTGACTAAATAATTACTAAAATTGAGTACTGGGGTCTCGACATGAGAAAAGAAAGTCAGGCCAATGCCTGGGAACAAGGATGGAGAGTTTTGTGACAGTATCTTGGAGACATGAAGGCTCACTCTGCTTCCTGCTCAGACAAGCCTGGGGACCCTTGGGTGTGTCATGTTCCCTGCAGAGCCGACACTCCGTTGTCATGTGTGTTAGGAAGAGAGTCACCAGGGCCGTCCCGCCTACTTTGTCTCCAGCACCAGGTCTGACCCTTGTGCGTGGTCTCAGAAGGGCACAGGTGCTGACGATGGAAAAACAGCTTGTTGTGAAAGTGACACAGAGCTCACAGTTATCTCCTGAAACTCTTGGAAGGGAAACTATGAGAACCATAAATGGTAATTATTGTAAGATACCCGTTATCAGTAAGGTTACTGAAATAAAAACTCTCTTCCTCCCCAGTTCATCTGCATGTGGTTATTGGGCCACAAGAAATAGCAGCCCGACCCTCAGTTTGGTCCAGGAACAAAGTTTGGCAAGCCAGCCAGGAGAGACCAGGATGGTGCTGTGGTCAGCGGCTTGCGACGAGACACTCTTCAGGAGGATCTCAGCAGCTACTGGTGAGATTTTCCCGGGGACCCTCCGGAGGACTGTCTGGTGTGCAACATTTCATGTCCCTTTCACTACTGGGGAAGAACGGAGATCAGGAGCAGATGCTCTCCAAGGGTGAGTTAACTGGATCATATGCCAGGAGCCCACCTCAGTCTCTCACTGTCTTTATTAAATGCAGGCACCTTCTGGGGATAATGGCAGGGGCAGTGTCTTCCTCACCGCTGGGGCTTCATGCTTCCTGTGTCTGCAGTCTACTTCTTCAAACAAACAGAAGTTTTATAGAATCCATTTCACCCGTGCCCTAGTGCGTTCCAAGGACTCCAGAAAAACACCTTGCCCCACCTGTTCTCATAAGAGGACTGCTCCCCTGGGAATCAACACTGTGAAAATGGCCACATTGCCCAAAGCAGTCCACAGATTTGATGCAATCCCTACCAAAACAACAACATCGTTTTCACAGAATTAAGAAAAACAATCCTAAAATTCACATGTAACAAAAAAAGAGCCCGAATAACTAAGGCAGTCCTAAGAAAAATGCTGAAGGCATCTCGCTACCTGATCTCAAGTCATACTATAAGGCTATTGTAACCCAAACAGCATGGTATTAGTATGAAAACAGGCACATAGATCAGTGGAACAGAATAGAGAACCCAGAGATAACGCAGCATATCTACAGCCAACTGATCTTTGACAAAGTCAACAAAAATATGCACTGAGGAAAGGACTCCCTTTTCGATAAATAGTGCTGGGAAAATCGGATTGTCATGAGCAGAAGAATTTAACTGCATCCCTATCTCTCCCCATATCAAAAATCAACTCAAGATGGATTAAAGATTTGAATCTTAAGACCTGAAACTATTAAAATACTAGAAGAAACCCTAGAGGAAACTTTTCTGGACATTGGTCTAGGCAAACAATTCATGACAAAGACCTCAAAAGTAAATGCAACAAAAACAAAAATAGACAAATGGGACTTAATTAAACTAAAACTCTTCTGCACATCAAAAGAAACAATTAACAGAGTGTACAGACAACCTGCAGAATGGGAGAAAATATTTGCAAACTATGCACCCAACAGGGGACGAATATCTAGAATTTACTAGGAACTGAAACAACTCAACAGCAACAACAACAAAAACTAACTCCAGTAAAAACTGGGCAAAGGACTTGACAAGATATTTTTCAAAAGAAGACATACAAAAGGCCAGCAAACATGAAAAAATGCTCAAATCACTACTCACCAGAGAAATGCAAATTAAAACCTCAATGAGATACCATCTTACATCCGTCAGAATGGCTATTATTATAAAGACAAAAAACAACAGATGCTGGCAAGGAGGTGGAGAAAAGGGAACTCACACATTATTGGTGGAAATGGAAATGAGTACAACCTCTATGGAAAACAGTATGGAGATTTCTCAAAGAACTAATGATAGACCAAGCACTGATGCCAGCAGTTCCACCACTGGGTATCTATTTACCCAAAGGAAAATAAATTATTGTATCAAAATGATACCGGCACTTGTAAATTTTTTGCAGCACTATTCACAATAGCAAAGATACGGAATGAACCTATGTGTCTATCAACAGATGATTGGATAAAGAAAATGTGATGTATATCCACACACACAATTGTATCACATTACAATGTGATAAAATTCCATATATGCAATGGAATACTATTTGGTCATAAAAAAGAATAACATTATGTCTTAAGCAGCAACATGGATGGAACTGGAGGCCATTATCTTAAGTGAAATAACACAGAAACAGAAAGTAAAATACTGAGTGTTCTCATTTATAAGTGGGAGGTAAATAATGTGTAAATGTGAGAATGTGGGATGATAGACATTGGAGACGTAGAAGGATGGGAGGGAGTGAGGGATGAGAAATTATCCAATGGGTGCAACGTACATTATTCGGGTGATGGATACAATAAAATACCAAACTTCGCTACTGTACAATATATCCATGTAACAAAACTGCAGCTGTACTCCCTAAATTTTTTAAAATACATATAAATGCTTGACATTATTATACATGTAAATGGAATAGAAATAGAAACAGAAAATAAATGCTTCAAGTGTTTTACACCCTGAGATTTTGGACTTATTACATTTGACAA